AAGTTAAATGCAATAGAATGACAACCCTCCAAGTACCTTTTAACTTTTATACTGTCATTTCAAAGCCCAGCTCATTCTCTTATTTTAAGAAGCATGTGGTATGACTGGGTAGGGGAGAAAAAAGGAAAGCATGTTGTCACTTGAGTGAGACTGCTTTAGAAATGTTACCAAGTTAGCGTTGGGTGTTTCCTGTTCTTTGGAAGAGAACAGGCCTAAACAGTACCTTCCTCCTCCTATGTAGCTACCAGGAAGGCACCGTGATTGAAATTAGAGATGCTTCCTTGCTTGATTTTTAAGTATAAATTAAATTACCTTTAAAAAGTACGTAAGGTTAGGAGTGAAAAAAATCCTGTTTTTAAAGGACTTCACACACCCTTTGTTTCTTGAACAAGATGTGAACTACCTAAACAGAAAATGAAATTGGAAAGTCAGTGGGAGAGACAACTATAGAATCAGACTTCTATTTAAATTCAAGCCTCGTTACTTGATTTTGTGCATGTTATTTCTTGAAGTTTCAGTTTCTTATATGGAGAAATAACATTTACCTCAGAAATATTCTGAAGATCAAATGGAATTGCTTTAAAGTATTTAGCTTACTGACTGACCCATGGTAGATACTTAATAAATGGCAGCTGTGTCAATAACAATTTTATTGAATGAACATTTCGCCAGCCTATGAGAAAAAAGACATGGGAAGCATAAGGGAGAATGATAATAAAATGAACTAATTCTAAGTGTGTGAGATAGATTACATTAGGCAGGGGTGCCATGAGGATTGGTATGATAGTGACCTTGTTGCTAAGTGCAAAAGCAAAACAATGACATAGAAACAAGTGTGCTAAGTACTGAGTGGAGGAGAGAGATGGAGGCAGACGCTGCAGGGGAAAAAAAATCTGATTAAAAAGGGCCCTTTGATTCCACAGGCACAAAAATCCACAGCCAGGAATTTGCTACCTCCTCTGAGTCAGGCAGGGCGTGGGGGTGGGGTGCACAATCCCATTAGTAGAGAATGCCCAGTGGGTTTAGTCTTTGAGAGTCACATCTCTTATTTGGACCAGTATAGACAGAAGTAAACCCAGCTGACTTGTTTCCTGGGACAGTTGAGTTAAGGGATGGCTTTCACAGAGCATTCACCGCTGACCCCTCACCGTCGGGACCTCTGTAGCCGCTCTATCTGGCTAGCAAGGAAGATTCGTTCAGACCTGACTGCTCTTACGGAATCCTATGTAAGTTGCCTATTTTGCTGTTATCTGTTTTCAAGATGTGGTGTTTTCCTGTATCCTCGGCCAGGTGAAGCATCAGGGCCTGAACAAGAACATCAACCTGGACTCTGCGGATGGGATGCCAGTGGCAAGCACTGATCAGTGGAGTGAGCTGACCGAGGCAGAGCGACTCCAAGAGAACCTTCAAGCTTATCGTACCTTCCATGTTTTGTTGGCCAGGCTCTTAGAAGACCAGCAGGTGCATTTTACCCCAACCGAAGGTGACTTCCATCAAGCTATACATACCCTTCTTCTCCAAGTCGCTGCCTTTGCATACCAGATAGAGGAGTTAATGATACTCCTGGAATACAAGATCCCCCGCAATGAGGCTGATGGGATGCCTATTAATGTTGGAGATGGTGGTCTCTTTGAGAAGAAGCTGTGGGGCCTAAAGGTGCTGCAGGAGCTTTCACAGTGGACAGTAAGGTCCATCCATGACCTTCGTTTCATTTCTTCTCATCAGACTGGGATCCCAGCACGTGGGAGCCATTATATTGCTAACAACAAGAAAATGTAGCAGTTAGTCCCTTCTCTCTTCCTTGCTTTCTCTTCTAATGGAATATGCGTAGTTCCCTGGGGCCTCGCTTTCCCATCTTAAATTTCTAAAAACAGTTAAGACAACAGGCATTTTCTTTCTTTTTTCTCTGACCACCTGCAGCCTGTTGAAGGACTACAGGTATTTTCATCAAGTAGCGTTGGAGACATACACAAATGGGCATACAAGTTTAGCCTGGGGGGTGTGATTTGTGTGCGTGCTTGCATGTGCTGCAGGTGTAAGAGAGTGGGAGCAGGGACAACGTCCTTCCACTTCAGGGTTCTAACCTTTCTAACCCACTAAGTAACCTCTACAGGCATTTAACTGCCTTACAGACAGAATATACATATGTTAATTCTAGTCCTGGATGACTCGGTCTGAGAAGATTCAATTTAAAATCAGACTCTTTAGTTGATTTAAACTCTTAGAGAATAAGAATAATAATGGCTAACTTTTATTATCTTCTATATTAAGGCAGTATGCCAAGGGTCTTTATGTATATTATGTACAGCGTTTACAACCTTGTGAGCAAGGTGGTGTTACTCCCATTAGGTAGATGAGAAAACAGGCTCACAGAGATTTGGTTAAGCTCACACAGCTAACAAGTAGCACACTGAGTTTGAACACAGATCATTCTCCTTGTAAAAGCCTATGTGCCTTTCACTTTAGAGGCTTGATCATGAATCACTGCACCTCTTTGTCACAGGGTGTTGGAAGATGCATCCATGTAATCTATTCCCATCGCTGGAAAACAGCTGCTGTTAGATGTCCTCAGAAGTCAGTTGCAAATTTTAGCGTTAAAGTCAGGATTTATTGTTCATACTTGGCGGTGAGGAGGGCAGCTGGAGATCTTAAGATTCCATTTTGGAAAATGATTAGGCCCGCCAAACTTCTGAACTTTGGAAGCTGGGGATGTTTAGTAATACAGCCTGGTTTTTAAGTACTCACTAAAAGTTCTCAAATATTGGGTTGGGCACGGCTTATACCAGGTTACCTCACTTTTAATTAGTGATGCAGGCAGTGTAACCCAAGCATTTGTGGACAATGAGTGGAATACTAAAGTTAAAAAGTCAAACTTTCACCTCAGATTTTCTGGACTTAGTCATGAGGAGAGGGTGAGGCCCACTCTGTTCCTACTGGAGATACCAGAGACTCTGAAACTATAGAATAAAGCCTCTGTGCTGCACAACAAAGGGGCAGGCTCTGCTTTTATTTCTTGTAAGAA